TCTTAAACATTTTCCTTGTGAGGGCGCTCCTTTCCTCACCTTTGGAAAAATTTGGCAAGCAGTTCCCTGTTCTTAGCTACGCCAGCTTTGCGTCCACAATGCGGGAAGATGAAATAAATTTGATCAAATTCTCTCTCGTGCAGTTCAAAGACATCTGCCAGCTGGGTGCAGTCCACACCGAAACGTACATCGATACCTGGCAAAGATAGTTTGGGGGCGCAAAATATAGACAGGAGGATGCCTCAAGACATGGAACAGAAAAACTCTTCCTAACTTAAACCGTGCAGACCAGCCCAAGTCTGGGCACAAAGCCGGCTTTATGTGAATATCCGTGGGACGATCAAGAACAATCTCCACGTGGGTTACATCCCCACGCCCCCACCCTTTCCACTTTGGGACGCGCCGGCCGCTGGGCGGGGTTTCGCAGAGGGGCGGGCTCGCTACCTCGCTCGCGCAGGCACTGCAGATTCTCCCAGGCCAGTGGATCCCGAGCCAACTCGGCCGGGCGCTGGAGGCAGGTGGCGGTAAGTTGAGTGCTCTGATCCAGGGTTTCGCTCAGAGCGGCGGCGAAGGAGAAATTCCCCTCCCCAACCAACAGGAGGCGCCGAGGGGCCATGGCCTCCACGGACTCCCGGCTCGCGTTCTCTGTGGCGCTCGTTTTACGTCACTTCCTTCACGGATCTCTCTCCGCCCCGTCTTCTCCCGTCACTAGTTGATGACGCACCCATGGCGCCTGGTTGTCTAGACGAGCCGGTGTACCGACTCCCCGGTGGATGATAACTATGAGTGCAAAAGCAAGACGCGCACTTTCCTGTCACCTCGCCCTTTCACCCCCTCGGGAAGATCAAAGTGTCTTTAGCCCAAGCATGGCCTTGAGCGACTTCATCACACCTGCATGAGGTCACAAGCAGTCACTAGCGCAGGGGGGTGAGGCGAGTTCTGGGTGAAAGAAACGGGGCGGGGCTGAGGCCAAGGAAGAGGTTGGACTGTGTCTCGCATGCTCCTGACGCAGAAGGTTTTGAACCTTTTTTCACCTCGTCTGAAATGGCTGCCTCCCAGTGTCTCTGCTGCTCAAAATTTCTCTTCCAGGTGCTTAAATCTCCTATCTTCTATTCGTTCAAGGTAATCTGGGTGATTCTTTCTTTGCTTGGAGAACTGGGAAAGCCAGGTTTGTTGACATCTTTAAAGAACATGGAACAGCCAAGTAAGGATTTCTGTGACTCTCATAAGAAATCTTCAAAGAGCTCAACCTACTCAGCATCAAGTTACTCTTCTTCAGGAAAGGTATCATCTTCCTAAGTCAGGGGGCCAGACTCCAATAAGCTTTTCTATTCTTGTCTTTTCCCAGAGACAGAACCTCGCCTGTTTCCTCACAAACCCACACTGTGGCAGCCTTGTTAATGCAGATGGCCATGGTGAAGTGTGGACAGATTGGAATAATATGTCCAAGTTTTTCCAGTATGGATGGCGATGCACCACTAATGAGAATACCTATTCAAACCGTACCCTGATGGGCAACTGGAACCAGGAAAGATATGACCTGAGGAATATCGTGCAGCCCAAACCCTTGCCTTCCCAGGTAATCTAACTTTGTCTTTTTTGTTTGTTTGTCAGATTCTTAATCTGTTAATTTTTCTTTCCAGTTTGGACACTACTTTGAAACAACATATGATACAAGCTACAACAACAAAATGCCACTTTCAACACATAGTACGTGGACTGTTTTTTCAAATTCTTACATTTGTCTTTCCTTCCTTTTTTTTTCTTCCCTCAGGATTTAAGCGAGAGCCTCACTGGTTCCCAGGACATCAACCTGAACTGGATCCTCCCCGATACAAATGCACAGAAAAGTCAACTTACATGAATAGCTATTCAAAGCCTTAAATTGGGCATCACTCAGGATGTGTATAAGATCTTAATATTGACTAGTTTCACATCCAGGTTTCTAAGAAATGATAAGATACTTCACTTTTCCAGAGTGAAATGTAGGAGGGAGCACATTCTAAGTACAGCTAAAAATTTAGCTCACTGTAACACAGTTTCACTCTCTGAATAAATAAAGCAAAAAACACAGTAAATATTCTTTATCCCTTTTTTTGTTGTTGTTTTAACCAAGATTTAAATGTCAAATTTAATACAGCAACTCAGTTCTACATTTGGGGTGTTGTAGAAGGGCCTTAAAAAGAATTATTTTAGGCCAGGCACGGTGGCTCATGCCTGTAATCCCAGCACTTTGGGAGGCCGAGGCAGGTGGATCACGTGAGGTCAGGAGTTCGAGACCAGCCTGACCAACATGGTGAAACACTGTCTCTACTAAAAACACAAAAATTAGCTGAGCATGGTGGCTCACGCCTGTAATCCCAGCTACTCAGGAGGCTGAGGCAGGGGAATCGCTTGAACCTGAGAAGTGGAGGTTGTGGTGAGCTGAGATCATGCCACTGCACTTTAGCCTGGGTGACAGAGCGAGACTCTGTCTCAAAAAAAAAAAAAAAAAAAGAATTATTTCTCTGAAGTCTACAACCACTGTGGTCTTCCCTTCCTTCTGTCGTAGCAAGACCTCAGAATCTAGCATAACTTAGGCTAGGTTTGGCTAGATGCTTTCTGGGTATAAGCCAGAGTCGTATAGTGCAACTTTGCTGTGACCTTAGTGAACATCCCCTCTTGAGGACTACAAAAACAAACGTAACTTTTTAAAATTATTATGGAGAATTTTACGTAAAACAAAAGTAGACAGGCTAGTCTAATGAACTCCCATGTATCATTACCCAGCATCAACTATTTATGACTAATCTTACCTACTTCTACTTTGTCTTATTGAATTAATTTTGGAGCAGATCTTAGAAATAGAATTTAATCTATAAAAATCTTGGTGGGCTGGGTGCGGTGGCTCATGCCTGTAATCCCAGCACTTTGGGAGGCTGAGGTGGGTGGATCACCTGAGGTCAGGAGTCCAAGACCAGCCTGGCCAATGTGGTGAAACTCCATCTCTTCTAAAAATACAAAAATTAGCTGGTCTTGGTGGCGGGCGCCTGTAATCCCAGCTACTTGGGAGGCTGAGGCAGGAGAATTGCTTGAACCCAGGAAGCAGAGGTTGCAGTGAGCTGAGACGGTGCCATTGCTCTCCAGCCTGGGCGACAAGAGCGAAACTCCGTCTCAAAAAAAAAAAAGAAAAGAAAAAGAAAAAAAAAATCTTGGTATACTGGCTGGGCACAGTGGCTCACACCTAATCCCAGCACTTTGGGAGGCTGAGGCAGGAGGATAGCTTGAGGCTGGGAGTTCAAAACCAGCCTGGGCAACATAGCAAGACCCCATCTCTACCAAAAAAAATTTTTTTAAAGATTTCAGTATATTTCTCAAAAAGATAAGGACTGTCAATTGTCTACTCCCCCCCAACAAAGGTCACTAAGGAAACCTGTTGACTAAACAAAGCTCATTAAACCTATTGTAGTGTAGCAAAGGAGACCATCAACTTGACACAGAGTCTTGGTAATGATTCAAAGGGAGGATGTTAGAGTAAGGTATTTATAAGGATTTGAGATAAGGGTCCAACTGGTTTAAAATGAGTCAAAATAGGGAACTAGTAGAGACTGAGAAAGGGTTGTGAATAGCTTAGGTTTGGTAAACTTAGGAAATCAACAGTCTTAATTTTAATATGGTTAAACTGATTAGTATTTCCTATTTTTTTATCTACTGTGTAAGAAGACACTATAATATATGGGCATTACTGAGAGATACTGCCCATATGTTGTCCTCGTAAGCAAGGAGATATTTTTTATCTCCCATATATTACCTCTCAAACCTTTGTTACTTTAGTTTCGAGATATAGATCCAGAATTTATGTTGTTACTCAGTAGTGAGGAAGTTTCTTTTTTTTTTCTAAATGGCTATCAAGTTGTCCCACCATTAGTTATTGAAAAGACCATAATTTTTTCACTCCTATTCAATGCCATTTTTATTGTAAATAAACTATGTACATGTAGGTCTGTTTCTGGGCTACTATGTTCTATTAGT